TCAAGCGATTCTCCTGCCTCAGCCTCCCGAGTAGCTGGGATTACAGGGGTGCACCACTACGACCGGCTAATTTTTGTTATTTTTAGTAGAGACAGGGTTTCACCGTGTTGGCCTGGCTGGTCTTGAACTTCTGGCCTCAAGTGATCCACCCGCCTCGGCCTCCAAAAGTGCTAGGATTACAGGCATGAGCCACCGCGCCCCACTATAGCCATTTTTAAACTGTCCCAAGTTTCTGAGGAAACGGAATTGTTCACCATTTGACAGAGAAGAAAACTCTGGCTCAGATACTCCCCTTTTAGAATTGTTTCGGGGGCTGGCTCGTCCGTCAAACTTTAAAAAAATAACAACAGCATGCTGAGTTGAAGTTAAAAGAGCTGGGGTCTGGAGGTCGCTGGGCTCAGGGGCGCTGCCACTCAACAGCTGCGCCGAGCTGGGGACGCGCAGGGGAAGCAAGTTCCCAGCTCTGTGGACTCCAGGTCTGAGAAAAATCCTGTCGGTATTCAGCCACCCAGTGTTCCCATCAATACGATGAGAATAATGAGGACAATAGCCACCACGTCCGGCAAACTCAGGCGTGAGCTGCGAGGACTCGGTACCGCCCGGCAGGGAAAAAGCAGGGCCTGGAGGCCGAGGAGCCCCACCCGCACCCACCACGTGGAGCCGGCCGGGCCTGCGGCGAAGCCACAGGGCGACTCCCGGGGCGCGGAGCGGGGCGGGGGCGGGACTAGCACGGCCCCACTCTGCCGACGCCTCTCCCAGGTCGCGACACCGGCGAGCCGCTCCGCCCGGCCACCGTGTCCCTCAGCACCCACGGACGCCGGGAGAGGAGGAGGTGGCGAGGGGCACGGCCGGGAGGCGTGGCCTCCGCTTCCCCTTTTTTTTTTTTTTTGGTCCGCCTAGCTAAGGAAAGGTTCCCCTGCGCCTTTAAGAGGCCGACGCGGGCAGCCGATTGGCCCAGACGCCTCGGTGACGTCACGCCGGGGCCGGAGCCCTCCCCCTCCCGCCGCGCCGCGCGCTCGCGGACAGTCGGCGCGCGGGCCGGGCCGGGCCGGCGCCCCTCTGCCTCGCGCGCTTGTCGCGTTGCCCCGGGCTCCGGGGGATGCCCCCGGCCGAGCCCTTCTCATGGCCGCCGACGTCTTCATGTGCTCCCCGCGCCGGCCTCGCAGCCGGGGCCGCCAGGTGCTGCTCAAGCCCCAGGTGTCCGAGGACGACGACGACTCGGACACGGATGAGCCGTCCCCGCCGCCCGCCTCCGGCGCGGCCACCCCGGCCCGGGCCCACGCGAGCGCCGCGCCACCGCCGCCTCGGGCCGGGCCGGGCCGCGAGGAACCTCCGCGCCGCCAGCAGATCATCCACAGCGGCCACTTCATGGTGTCGTCGCCGCACCGAGAGCACCCGCCCAAGAAGGGCTACGATTTCGACACGGTCAACAAACAGACGTGCCAGACCTACAGCTTCGGCAAGACTAGCTCCTGCCACCTGTCCATCGACGCCTCGCTCACCAAGCTCTTCGAGTGCATGACTTTGGCCTACAGGTAGGGACCCCCGCGACCCCCTGAGGCCCCGGACTGAGTCTCCCCGCTTTGCCTTGCCTTTCAGTGGGAAGTTGGTGTCTCCAAAGTGGAAGAATTTCAAGGGCCTGAAGCTACAGTGGAGAGACAAGATCCGGCTCAATAATGCCATCTGGCGGGCCTGGTACATGCAGTGTAAGTGCCGCCCAGCCTGGGCGCCGGTGGTGATGGTGCTGACTCTCACCCTCTCTCTGCTCAGATCTGGAGAAGCGCAAGAATCCTGTGTGCCACTTTGTGACACCCCTGGACGGCTCTGTGGACGTAGACGAGCACCGCCGGCCGGAGGTACTTGGCAGTGACCAAGGGTGGCTGAGAGTCCTCTTCACTCTGCTCTCTGTCCCTGTCCTAGGCCATCACCACGGAAGGGAAGTACTGGAAGAGCCGCATCGAGATTGTGATCCGGGAGTATCACAAGTGGAGAACCTACTTCAAGAAAAGGGTATCTGGCTGGAGTGTTCAGGCAGCCCGCCTGTGACCGCCGTGTCCTGTCCCTTTGCCCACAGCTACAGCAGCACAAGGATGAGGACCTCTCCAGCCTGGTCCAGGTGGGTGAGCCTGGGAGCTCTGAGGACCCCCAATGCTTCCTCCCCTGTGTTGGTGTTGTGTTAGGACGATGACATGCTGTATTGGCACAAGCACGGGGATGGATGGAAGACCCCCGTCCCCATGGAGGAGGATCCCCTGCTGGACACAGACATGCTCATGTCGGAATTCAGCGACACCCTCTTCTCCACACTTTCTTCACACCAGCCGGTGGCCTGGCCCAATCCCCGGGAAATAGGTAACCCAAACCAGGGCCTTGGGCTTTGAACACAAAATGGTTCCTCTCTCTGTGATTCTTGCAGCACATCTGGGAAATGCAGACATGATCCAGCCGGGACTGATTCCTTTGCAGCCTAACCTGGACTTCATGGACACCTTTGAGCCTTTCCAGGGTGAGGACCAGAGGCAGAGAGAGCACGGTTGCGAGCTCAGAAGACCCCTGCTGTTGTTTTTCAGACCTCTTCTCTTCTAGCCGCTCCATTTTTGGCTCCATGCTACCTGCATCTGCCTCAGCACCTGTACCAGATCCCAACAACCCACCTGCACAGGTAGAGGAAGCTGGGGGATGGGTGGGGGAAGGATTGCTTCCTGGCTCCTTTCTTCCTTTTTCAGGAGAGCATCCTGCCGACCACAGCCCTCCCCACTGTGAGCCTTCCTGACAGCCTCATCGCGCCCCCTACCGCCCCATCCCTGGCTCACATGGATGAGCAGGGCTGTGAACACACCTCCCGGACTGAGGACCCGTTTATCCAGCCCACGGACTTCGGTCCCTCAGAGCCGCCACTGAGTGTCCCGCAGCCCTTCCTCCCTGTCTTCACCATGCCCCTGCTGTCTCCCAGCCCCGCCCCACCGCCCATCTCCCCCGTGTTACCATTAGTTCCTCCTCCTGCCACTGCCCTGAACCCCCCGGCTCCACCCACCTTCCATCAGCCACAGAAGTTTGCTGGAGTCAACAAAGCGCCGTCTGTCATCACCCACACGGCCTCTGCCACCCTCACCCACGATGCCCCCGCCACCACCTTTAGCCAGAGTCAGGGCCTTGTGATCACCACCCATCACCCTGCCCCGTCAGCGGCCCCTTGTGGGCTGGCACTGTCTCCTGTCACCCGGCCTCCCCAGCCACGGTTAACTTTTGTGCACCCCAAACCTGTATCCTTGACTGGGGGCAGGCCTAAGCAGCCCCACAAAATAGTGCCTGCTCCCAAACCAGAGCCCGTGTCCTTGGTGTTGAAGAATGCCCGTATCGCCCCAGGTGAGCCAGGCGGGGAGACTCAGTGCGGGGCTGCTGCACCTGAACATCCTCCTTATCCTGGCAGCTGCCTTTTCAGGCCAACCACAAGCGGTGATCATGACGTCAGGGCCTCTGAAGAGAGAAGGGATGTTGGCCTCCACCGTGTCCCAGTCCAACGTGGTCATTGCGCCTGCTGCCATCGCCAGGGTGAGGAGGGCCCTAGGCAGACCTGCAGTGTCTCAGGGGTGACCTGTCTCCCATGTCACTGCAGGCTCCTGGGGTCCCGGAGTTCCACAGCAGCATCCTGGTGACAGATCTCGGCCATGGCACGAGCAGCCCGCCTGCCCCCGTCTCCCGGCTCTTCCCAAGCACAGCGCAAGACCCCCTGGGGAAGGGCGAGCAGGTCCCGCTGCATGGGGGCAGCCCCCAGGTCACTGTCACAGGGCCCAGTGAGTGTTCACTCGGCGGGATGGTTGGGGCACTCCGCCCCTCAGAGGAGTCTGTTCTTACCAGGTCGGGACTGCCCAAACTCAGGGCAGGCCTCTCCGTGTGCATCGGAGCAGAGCCCCAGTCCTCAATCTCCCCAGAACAACTGCTCAGGGAAATCCGACCCCAAAAATGTGGCTGCACTAAAGGTACCGCATGTCTCCTCTTGGTTCCCTTGGGACCTGTCTTAGTGACCAGCGGGTTCTCCAGCAGAACCGGCAGATGAAGCACATCTCAGCTGAGCAGAAAAGGCGCTTCAACATCAAGATGTGCTTCGACATGCTCAACAGCCTCATCTCCAACAATTCCAAGCTGGTGAGTTGCCAAGAGCGTGGGCTGTGGCAGGGGTGCTGCCTCCAGCCACCTGCCCCTTCTGCAGACCAGTCACGCCATCACACTGCAGAAGACTGTGGAGTACATCACCAAGCTGCAGCAGGAGAGAGGCCAGATGCAGGAGGAGGCCCGGCGGCTGCGGGAGGAGATCGAGGAGCTCAATGCCACCATCATGTGAGCTTCTGGGCCTTGGGGCTCCAACCAGGCTCCACAGCTCCCACGGCTCCTGTCATTTCAGCTCCTGCCAGCAGCTGCTCCCTGCCACGGGAGTCCCCGTTACCCGGCGCCAGTTTGATCACATGAAAGACATGTTTGACGAATACGTGAAAACCCGGACCTTGCAGAATTGGAAGTTCTGGATTGTATCTTTGGGTTTTCTTTTTGCTCTTCCCGGGTGCTTGCCTTTTCTTTAACCACACACTGCAGTTCAGCATCATCATCAAGCCGCTGTTTGAGTCGTTCAAGGGCATGGTGTCCACCAGCAGCCTGGAGGAGCTGCACCGGACGGCGCTCTCCTGGCTGGACCAGCACTGCTCCCTGCCCATCCTCAGGCCGAGTGAGTGGGGCAGTGCCAGGGTGGGGGGCTTCACTGCCTGTGTCTGACCCTTTCTGTCTTGCAGTGGTATTGAGCACGCTGCGGCAGCTGAGCACCTCCACCTCCATCCTCACAGACCCGGCACAGCTGCCAGAGCAGGCGTCCAAGGCTGTCACCAGGATTGGCAAGAGATTGGGAGAGTCCTAGCTGCTTAGCTGGCATGTGGCCGCATGAGATGCCAGGAGACCCTTCCCTGCCCATGGAGAGTAGGCTGCGCCCCCCAGCCCTTCCTGACGCTCAGCCTCGGGGCCTCTCTCCAACTCTGCCGGCCCACCGTGGCATCGGGAGGCCATGCTCAGGTCTGAAGCAGGTTTGGGGCCTGCTGACAGCAATAGCCCGCCTTTGGGAACCCCTTGCTGTGAACTCTCTCACTCAGTGACCTCAGTCACCAACCTCCTCTGCCCTCGGGGCAGCCCACACAAAAGGGAAGTGCTGGCCGTGCTGGTCCTGCCCTGCTGGTGGCCTGCCGGGCCTGGCGCCGGTGAGCGGAATCGATGGGATGAGGGTGACAGGGCCTGCTCCTGTCCTGAGGCCCAGCCTTGTCCCTCCTGCCACGTCCTGTCCACATGCATGCCTCTGCCTGATGCCCTGCTCCACTCTCTGGTCTGCCCGTGGGGCAGTTGGAAGGCGTCTTTCTTTCTCCCCTCAACTCTGACAGCACCCAGCCCTTGTGGATGGACTTGGGCTTCTATTCAGGCTTATGCATGGCAGGCTGCCAGGGGGAAGTGCCTTCTTCAGAGGTCCTCCAGGACACATGTGTGCAGAAACGGTGGATGTGGAACACACAGGACCAGAATGGAAGCGTGTGATGCACGGTGGCTGCTCTGGCTGAGAGGCCCTGCTGGGCATGTTTCATCTGTCCCCTTTTAGCTCCACCTGACATTGCAGGATCCATGGGGACTCAGCCCAGGGCCTTCTCGGATGTCACCTCACCGCTGTGGCCCTTCTGCCGTTCTTCTCCACTTGGCTCCAGCTGCAGCTGTTGACAGATCAAGCATGTCCTGTGGGAGCTTAGAACCCTGAAGTTCTAGTGTCTGAAAGATCAGACTCCACGTCCTGCTGTCAGCCTTGTCATCTTGTCTGATGTCTTTCAGCTGGGAGCCCCAAACCAGGACAGTTCTCGGACCAAAGATGCCCCCACACTCAAAAGTCTGTCCCGTCTTGTGTTTGGAGAAGGAAACAATGTTGGCAGGCAGCACTCTGTGGTGGTCAGCCCTCAGAGCTGTTTCTAGGCATCTCTCAGATCAGACAGCAAAGAATCTACCCAGATCTGGGCTGGGTGGAGGTGTGGCTGGGCTGGGGGCCATTCTGAGCCTGCAGTGAGAGTTTGGCCCAGCCTCAGTCCTTGCTCTTCTCTGGCTACCTCTGCAGGGAGCTGCAGGGGCAAGCACTCTCTCCAGCACTCAGGAAGCCCGGCCGAGGGTACCTCCTCGTGGAAAGAATGCACTTTAAAGCTCTGCTGAGGAGTTCGGAGCCCAGGCTTTCAGGCGACCTCTGCCCTCCCTGCCTCTCCTCACCCTCCCTCTCTTCCTGCAGGGCCTGGGAAGGGCTTTGAGGGAGCCTGGGAGCCATGTGAAGAGGGGCACGCCTGGGCTGTCCCACAGTTTAGATCCAGTTGGAGGTTCTCCCTGGCTCCTGCAGGCCTGCGGGGATCTCTCCCCACTTCAGGCCTCCGGCCAGCTGCCTGCCCTCTTGTCTGTGCTTCAGCCCTGCACAAAAGCAGCTTGGTGACACCACTCAGCCACCCAGAGTACGTGTTTACAGGCTTTCCAGATCACCTTCCTGTGGGGTGAACGTAATGAGGCGGGGCTGGTCCTTGGAATTTCCCCTGGAAAATGGTAACAGACTCCATCCTTGACCCGGGGATGAGCATGAAGGCATTGTCCCAAAGGCAGAGGCCACCGTGGTAGGAATTCCACCAAGGCCAGAAGGGAAAAAGGAAGAACCCACCGTGTCTGGCTGTGCGGGCCCTGGGGAGGGTCGTGAGTGCAGCCCCTCTCTACTTCTGTGCCTTTGTAAAACGTGTAGATAACCGCAGTGGTTGGCTGAGCCAAGAACTCTCCTAAATCAGTGGCTTTCTCCCCACCCCTTGCTGGGGAGTCATTTTTAAAAAAATCTGTGGGATATAAAATTGGCCTCCTGCTGCTTCAGCCTACCTCTCCCTCTGCTGACTTAATGTCGTGATTCTGTTTCTTCAGATATTTAAGGCTGTTAGGTTGTGTGAGCCTTGAAGTGTGTGTGTGTGTCCCAGCGACTGTCCACTGTCCAGGAGATGCATGTCTTTGTATTGGAGATATTTCTGTAACTCATTCTCTTGGTGCTCACGATTGCCATGGCCATAGGGCCACAGTGCCGTATCTGCTGCAGACATGATTGTTTCTTGTTCTAGAGGTTTTCTTGTTTTCGAATCTTGCCTGATGAATCCAGCCAGACCAAGGGGCCTAGATTTGACCTCTGTCCTGGGCTCCTGGGCCAGGTGCAGGAACATCTGAGGCCACTCTGCTGGCCACCTCCAGTGGGTGCTGACCACAGGATGGGCTTTGTTTACACTCATTTTCACCCTGATTCTTGCCCCCACTTTCATAAAAGAAACTTCAAAATGCTGACGCTTTGGAGAGTAAGAAAATCAATCTTGGCTGGGCACGGTGGCTCCTGCCTGTGATCCTAGCACTTTGGGAGGCTGAAGCTGAAGGATCACTTGAGCTCAGGAGTTGGAGACCAACCCTGGCAACATAACAAGACCCTGTCTCTACAAAAAAAAAAAAAAAAAAAAAAAATTTAGCCGTGTGTAGCAGTGAGTGCCTGTGGTCCCAGCTACTTGGGCCTGAGGCTGGAGGATTGCTTGAGCCTAGAAGTTGCAGTGAGCTATGATCATGCCACACTGTACTCCAGCCTGGATGACAGAGTGAAACCCTGCCTCTAAATAAAAGAAAATAGAGGCAGACTGTGGTGGCTCACGCCTGTAATCCCAGCACTTTGGTAGGCCAAGGCGGGTGGATCACCTGCAGTCAGGAGTTCACAACCAGCCTGACCAACATGGTGAAACCCTGTCTATACTAAAAATACAAAACATTAGCCACGTGTGGTGGTACACGCCTGTAATCCCAGCTACTCGGGAGGCTGAGTCAGGAGAATCACTTGAACCTGGGAGGCGGAGGTTGCAGTGAGCTGAGATTGTACCACTGCACTCCAGCCTGGGTGACAGAGCAAAACCCTATCTCAAAAAAAAAAAGAAGAAAAAAATAGAAAATCCAAAAAGAAAAACCAGAAGGCCTGCTGGCGTATAAATCCCTGGGCGGGTTTCTGATAAATTGCCCTGTGCTGTCAGCCCCTGCACTGCACTGCTGCCTTCCATGGTGGGTGGGAGACCCCAGAGCGGGGCAGGCGCCACTGAGGGCTTTTCTTGGAGTCGGCCAGCAGGCCACGCAGCATCCGGCACCCTGGGCGGGCTGGCTAGCTGCCTTCTTAGGACATCTCTACTTTGAAGGATTTTACCGCAGGAAGCAATAGCAGCGCTGGCCATTGGTGCTGATGACAGCATTGGGTCTGGTTGAGGGGAAGGGGCTGGAAAGCAGCAGACCCCCCCAGTGCTGCGCATGGTCCCGGAGCTGTCAGCCAGGGGAGTGGGGTCAGCCGTCAGCCAGCCCTCCCATTTCCCGCCCATGGGCCCTGACCACACTCCCTTTTCTAGAAGTCAATCCTAAGGTTTCTCTGCTCTGGCTAAGAGGATGTAAATTTGGATTCTTAGAGGGCATGGCACCCCCAGTCCCTGCCCAGATAAAGTAGCACAGTGGCAGGCAGCACCTCTGTCTGTTGCTGACGTTGGGGGGCTTACACACCCACCTCATCTCCGTGCACAGCCATGACTGGCCCTGCCGGCAGCTGGGGTGCAGGTAAGGGTCTCTCTCATA